CCCTCAGCTAGGAGTTCCATTTGCCAAGCATTTTAACAGCAGAGAAGGCAATTCTGTGGGCCGATGCATTTGTGTTTAGCAGGCACAGATATCTCCAAATAACCTTCCTATCTTCACACTGGTGGCTTTTGAATTGTTCAGGGTTTTAGAAATACCATAATCTCATTCTGTTAAATATTAAGGGACTCTTTCGGATTCCCTGAGCCTTAAGGTTACGTTATGCAAATCTGTCCGAGTGTGTTTCCATGGTGCAGAATAAAAGTTATGGTAGGGTTTTTTGAAGCAGCATGACTATAAACGTCACTCCTGTCACTGCCTTTCACAAGAGCCCACTTGCTGTGAAATATTTTGAAAACAGAGCTGAAGTGGAGATAACGCAGTGCACAAACAGGCGGAAATAAGAATAAACCGTGCGTGGCAGGCAGAAACCCGGAGGTTGGCTGTTTCTGGAGGGGAAGAGAAGGCTCTGTAAAGCTGGAGGAGAAACCACGCCGGCCACTGTTTAGGGGCCTCCTGGGGGTCGTTTCCCTTGCCCCCTCGGGTTGGGGAGCTCCTCTAGGCCAAGGAAGCGGCCCCCTAAAACCGCTTCCGGGACTGCAGCTTCTCTCCCCACACTCTCAAGGAGCAGAGCCTTCTCGGGCCACAATTCTCCGCGACCCAAAAATAACTACACAGATGTGAGGAAAAGGGCCAAAGCCTACAGCACAAGGTGGTTCTCAGTTAAAGCCTTATCGCTTACGGCCAGGAAGCTCGAAACCTAACCCAGCGCCAGCCTTTTATAGCCGGTCCCTCGAGCCCCGCCCTAGCAACTTCTCCTAGCAACGCCTCGCCCCGTGCTCTGCCGCCTTATCTGCCTCCGCCAGGCCTTTCCTGTTCCCCTCCCCCAGCCCGCACCGCCCCGCCGCCCGGCTCACTTGACCCGCCCCAGGGGAGGGGAGGGGTGAACGGAAGCGTGAGGGGCGGGGCGTTGGAAGATGCTCGCGTCATCAAGAGGCGCCGGGCGAGTTGCGGCGCCTGGTGTCTCAGAGAGGCTTGAGGTTCGGGTAGTCGGTGACATGGCGGAGGCCGCGGCGCTGGTGTGGATTCGCGGCCCTGGCTTCGGGTGCAAGGCGGTGCGGTGTGCCTCGGGTCGGTGCACCGTCCGGGATTTTATCCACCGGCACTGCCAAGATCAGGTGAGGATTTCGGTTCCTGTTAGGAAGGAGAAAAAAGGCATTAAAAAAACAAATTTGTCTCTAGAATGTTCCAGTGGAAAACTTCTTTGTGAAATGCAATGGAGCACTCATTAACACCAGTGACACAGTGCAGCATGGAGCTGTTTATAGTTTGGAACCCAGACTTTGCGGTGGAAAAGGAGGTAGGACCTGAACATTGACTACTTAGTTGTAATTAACCTGCTTTCTCCAAATACATCTGCTCAGGTTTTGGATCTATGCTCCGAGCACTTGGTGCTCAGATTGAGAAGACAACCAATCGAGAAGCTTGTCGGGATCTCAGTGGAAGGAGACTACGCGATGTCAATCATGAAAAAGCGTAAGATGCCCACCTTTTTTTGTGTTTTTGAGTTCAGTTATATCTCTTCCTCCCTCATCCCCAGAATGGCTGAATGGGTAAAACAACAAGCCGAGCGAGAGGCTGAAAAGGAGCAGAAGCGGCTGGAGCGACTGCAGCGGAAGCTTGTAGAACCCAAGCACTGCTTCACCAGCCCCGACTACCAGCAGCAGTGCCATGAGATGGCTGAGCGTCTGGAGGATTCCGTCCTCAAAGGTGAGAATGAGGATTCCTTAGTGTGTTCAGCTGTAGAAACTGAGTTGTTAAAATTTCTGGTTAGGTATGCAGGCTGCCTCCAGCAAGATGGTTTCAGCAGAAATCAGTGAGAATCGGAAACGGCAATGGCCTACTAAATCTCAAACAGACAGAGGAGCCAGTGCGGGAAAGAGGAGATGCTTCTGGTAAGTGTTTCACTTTCGTTCCCAATTGATCTACGCTGTTAAACCTTTCTGTTGCTTCTGACAGGTTGGGCATGGAGGGACTAGAGACTGCAGAAGGGTCCAACTCTGAGAGTTCAGATGATGACAGTGAAGAAGCACCAAGCACTTCAGGAATGGGTTTCCATGCTCCAAAAATTGGTAGCAATGGTGTCGAGATGGCAGCCAAATTTCCCAGTGGTTCTCAGAGGGCGAGAGTAGTGAATACAGACCATGGATCACCAGAACAACTGCAGATCCCGGTGACTGACTCTGGGAGGCATATTTTAGAAGACTCATGTGCTGAGCTGGGGGAGTCCAAAGAGCACATGGAAAGCAGGATGGTTACAGAAACAGAAGAGACCCAGGAGAAGAAGGCAGAGAGTAAAGAACCCATAGAAGAGGAGCCCACTGGGGCTGGACTGAATAAGGATAAAGAGACAGAAGAAAGGACTGATGGGGAAAGAGTTGCTGAGGTAGCACCTGAAGAAAGGGAAAACGTTGCCGTTGCCAAACTGCAGGAAAGCCAGCCAGGAAACGCAGTAAGTATGTTTTGGGGTTGATACCTAGAGCCGTTTTAAATATTTTCTTATTTTTTTCCCTCAGGTTATTGATAAGGAAACTATAGATTTATTGGCGTTCACCTCTGTTGCAGAACTGGAGTTGCTGGGTTTGGAGAAGCTCAAATGTGAACTGATGGCCCTTGGACTGAAATGTGGGGGCACTCTGCAGGAGCGGGCAGCAAGACTCTTCTCTGTCAGAGGACTGGCAAAGGAGCAAATTGACCCGGCTTTATTTGCCAAGCCTTTGAAAGGGAAGAAAAAATGAGTATCATCAGAGCTGATTCCTATTTGTTTATAGTGTCTACCATTTACAACCTGCATAATGTGGACTCTTGACCAGTATTCCTGTTGATATTAAAAGCTAACTTTTTAGTAACCCAATTCTAACTATCCCCTTTTTCCTTGTCAGGGCTGTAGAATTAATGTCTGAAACCATCTGGGCCTTAAATTTTCTTTGTCTGGTTTTCTATAGTGTATTTAATAAATATAGGGCTATTCACATTTTTTGGTTTGATCTTGGTGTCATTTAGGTAATGAATCTATCCAAGAAATCTATCCTTTTGACCCAGGTTATCAAATTTGTAGACATAAGGTTATTTATAATGGTCCCTTCTTACCCTTTTAATGTCTTTAGGAGCTGTGTTGATAATTTCCTTTTCATTATGATACTGGTAATTTCTGTTCTCACTTTCCTAATCAGGTTGGGTAGGGGTTTATCAGTTTTACTGATCTGACTTTTTATTTTATTTTATTTTTTTTGAGACAGTCTTACACTGTCTCCCAGGCTGGAGTGCAGTGGCGCGATCTCGGCTTACTGCAAGCTCTGCCTTCCGGGTTCATGCCATTCTCCTGCCTCAGCCTCCCCAGTAGCTGGGACTACAGGCTCCCACCACCACGCCCGGCTAATTTTTTATATTTTTAGTGGAGACTGGGTTTCACTGTGTTAGCCAGGATGGTCTCGATCTCTTTACCTCGTGGTCCACCCGCCTCAGCCTCCCAGAGTGCTGGGATTACAGGCGTGAGCCACCGTGCCTGGCCGACGATATAACTTTTAAAGAACCAACCTTTGGTTTTATTTTTCTCAATTGTTTATATAATTAATTTCTGTTATTTTCTTTCTTCTATTTAGCTTGAGTCTCCTTTGATCTTTTTTCTTTAGTTCCTTAAGATAAGCCTTAGGTCATTGATCTTAGACGTTATTTAAAATACATATTTAAAGCTATACATTTTCTTTTAAGCATTACTTTAGTTGCGACTTTACAATTTTATTATGTCGTATTTTTATTATTCAGTTCTAATTTTCTTTTTTTTTTCTTTTTGAGATGGAATTTCGCTTTTGTTGCCCAGGCTAGAGTGCAATGGTACGATCTCAGCTCACTGCAACCTCTGCCTCCTGGGTTCAAGCGATTCTCCTGCCTCAGCCTCCTCAGTAGCTGGGATTACAGGCTCCAGCCACCATACCTGGCTGATTTTTGTATTTTTAGTAGAGATGGGGTTTCACCACATTGGCCAGGCTGGTCTCGAACTCCTGACCTCAGGTGATCCACCCACTTTGGCCTCCCAAAGTGCTGGGATTACAGGTGTGAGCCACCATGCCCAGCCTCTGATTATTTTCTAATTTCCTCCCTCAGTTCTTCTTTGACCCATGGATTATCAGAAGTGGGTTGTCTGATCAGCAAACATTTGTTTTTTTTCCTCTTAATATCTTCTTGTTGCTGATTTCTACTTTAATTCCATTGAGGTCAGAAAATATCCTCTTTATGATTTCAATCCTCTTAGTTTTATTGAGACTCGTTTTATGACCCAATATGTTGTCTGTCATGGTGAGTGTACCATACACAGTTTAAAAGAATGCGTATTTTAGGCCAGGTGTGGTGGCTCATGCCTGTAATCCAGCATGAGATTACATGCTGAGATTACAGCTGTAATCTGTAATTTGAGAGGCTGAGGTGGGAGGATCATTTCGAGACCAGCCTGGGCAATGTATAGTGAGACCATGTCTCTAAGAAAAACAATATGTAATTTGAATTGTTGGGTTAATATGTTTTGTAATATCGATGAGATTAAGTGGTTGATAGTATTGTTCAGATCTTCTATGTCTTTACTGATCCTTTTGTTTATTTCTATCAGGTGCTGAGAAAGGATGTTAAAATCTTCAATTATGATTGTGGAATTGTCTATTTCTTAAATTCTACCAGTTTTTGTATGAAGCTCTAATAACTTATGTCTTCCTAATGTATTGACCATTTTATCATTATGAAATTTCCCTCTGTCTCTGGTAATTTGGGTTTGAAATCTACTTTATCTTATGTGAATATAGCCACTGCAGCCTTCTTAAGCTTAGTGTTTGCACAGTATACCTCTTTCTATTAATTTACTTTGTGCTTCTGTGCCTATTTAAAGTAGTTTCTTTAAACAACATATACTTGAGACTTGCATTTTTATCTGTTCTCTCTGTATCTTTTAATAAGTTTAACATTAAATGTAATTATTAATAGGTTTCTAATTTACATGTTTCCTGTTTAGATAAGATTATTTTATAATTGTATTTTAATTTATTGGCTCTTTAGCTATACTGTTTTAATAATTTTTTTAAGTTGGATGTTCTAGTGATTACAATATACATTCTTAATTTTTCAGTCTACCTAGAGTTGATGTGCCACTTCACATAAAATGTAGAAATCTTGTAAGTATGTACATCCATTTATCATACCTGTCTTTTATGCTGTAGTTGTCATACATATTAAATCTACATATTTAAATATTGTAAGTCCTGTCATAAGTTACAATTTCTGCTTTAAATAATGATATGTATTTTAAAGAAATTAAGAGGAAAAAATAAAATCTTTTGTATTTATTCACATATTTACCATTTCTAATATTCTTCATTTCTTCTT